TGCAGGCATGTGCCACCACACCCAGCTAATTTTTTTTTTTTTCAGTAGGGACCAGGCCAACCTAGTCTTGAACTCCTGGCCTCCAGCCTTCCGAAGTGCTGTAATTACAGGCATGAATCACTGCGCCCAGCCAACCCGCCCAGTCTTGTTAGACATGGGGTCTGTAGTTTCTAGTAGGTTCTTGAGTCTAGGGTTCCTACCTCATGTTTTATAGTTAATTTAGGGGAGGGACTGTGTCTGTTTATCTGGGGATGTAGGGGTGGGCAGGGGGATAGAGGGGACTTCAATTAATGAAACCAGAAGCAAAACTCAGTTGAGGACACCGGTCATGAGAGTGGCCTGATTATGGCCAATCTTACATAATGTGTGAGATCTTGATATTACCCCATCCTTGAGAGTCCTCTATAAAGCTACAGGGACTTGGGAGCACCTTTAATTACAGACAACCCATGTTCCTGTGGATTATGATTTATTAGATTGCACATGCCTAAATAAAGACATCCTCTGCAGTCTTTTGACAATTCTATAAGCATCTTCTGACTCCGCAATTAGACAGCTAAGAGATCTGTGTTACTTCCCTCACATATATAAATAATTTTAAATAAAAATCATGGCGTGAATAATTTCTTTCCTCTACCGATTTGAAGCTATCCATTTGGAAGACCACTCTGAAGAGATGAAATAAGTCTTCTGCCAAAGATTACTTATTAATTTACAAGGAAAAGGGGAAGTTTTGTTCCTCTCCGTGAATTTGATTGAAAATCGAGGGCTTTCTCGAATAGTTTTGGCATCCAGGGTCATTTTTCATTAAAAAGAGAAAAGTCATGTCAAATATGAATTTCCGCAGATTATTCAGCACTAGACCCTGGGAGATTCTGTAAAGAGGGGTTTTGTTATACTCAACTTTTCCGGGTAAAACAAACACAAATACTCCTCCTCCAAGGGGCGGGGGCGGTGCCTAGGTGATGCACCAATCACAGCGCGCCCTACCCTATATAAGGCCCCGAGGCCGCCCGGGTGTTTCATGCTTTTCGCTGGTTATTACATCTTGCGTTTCTCTGTTGTTATGTCTGAAACCGTGCCTGCAGCTTCTGCCAGTGCTGGTGTAGCCGCTATGGAGAAACTTCCAACCAAGAAGCGAGGGAGGAAGCCGGCTGGCTTGATAAGTGCAAGTCGCAAAGTGCCGAACCTCTCTGTGTCCAAGTTGATCACCGAGGCCCTTTCAGTGTCACAGGAACGAGTAGGTATGTCTTTGGTTGCGCTCAAGAAGGCATTGGCCGCTGCTGGCTACGACGTAGAGAAGAATAACAGCCGCATCAAACTGTCCCTCAAGAGCTTAGTGAACAAGGGAATCCTGGTGCAAACCAGGGGTACTGGTGCTTCCGGTTCCTTTAAGCTTAGTAAGAAGGTGATTCCTAAATCTACCAGAAGCAAGGCTAAAAAGTCAGTTTCTGCCAAGACCAAGAAGCTGGTTTTATCCAGGGACTCCAAGTCACCAAAGACTGCTAAAACCAATAAGAGAGCCAAGAAGCCGAGAGCGACAACTCCTAAAACTGTTAGGAGCGGGAGAAAGGCTAAAGGAGCCAAGGGTAAGCAACAGCAGAAGAGCCCAGTGAAGGCAAGGGCTTCGAAGTCAAAATTGACCCAACATCATGAAGTTAATGTTAGAAAGGCCACATCTAAGAAGTAAAGAGCTTTCCGGGAGGCCAATTTGGAAAGAACCCAAAGGCTCTTTTAAGAGCCACCCACATTATTTTAAGATGGCGTAACACTGGAAACA